CATCTGTTTCCTTTAAGGAGGGTGCAAAGTTGTTCTAACAGTTTCCGTTACAAGGGTACAAACTGGCCGCTCCCCCCAATAGACGGTTTTGTTGAGTTCGCCTCTTTTTTTTTCTTCTTTTTTTGGCCCCACTTCCTATGAGAGAAACTGCTTGGGTGAGGGAGGTGAAAGGAGCCCTGGAGGGTGTTCTCTGAGGTTTTCTTCACCATCCTCATTAGCCACCTGAGGTGGGGCTGAGGACTAAAGTAGGACAGAAGGTCTCTGGTAGATAGAGGAGGGGAAAATCAGGGGGATCCCCCACTTTCTTCACACCCAGGACGCAGGGTGCCGCTGCCGGCCACAGAAACCCCAAGAATGTTTTTCTTTGGCTATTCAGAGGACATCTATTGTGTGTCAGGCCCTGTGCTGAGCTGTTGTTGCCTGACAGCAGGAAGAGCGCGGCTCTGGTTTCTGTGAAGAGGCTGCGGGTCAGCCTCCGACTACAAGAGCCTCGGCCCACACCGGGAACTCAGTGAACGTCAGCGGGAGCTGGGGCAAGAGCACTGACTCTGAGACAGCAGCCTCCGCTCACTATTTGAAGGCGGGGTGGCGGGGGGCCTTGAAGGAGAGCGAAGTGCGAGAGAACTCTTCAGGTGTCACCAAGGTGGGAAGGTGCTACGAGGCGAGGCGCCGAGCGGCGACCCCCATCCCGCTCGCCCGGAGTCAACATGGCCGCCGCGCAGGGAGGCGGGGCTGCTCCAAGTCCGGGCAGGAGCGGGGCGGGGACGCCGTCGGCGGAGCCAGCGCGCAGGCGCGGGCCGCGTGGGCCCCGGATGGAGGAGCTGAGGTTCGGTCCCCGCCGGGGAGGTCGGGACGGGCAGGGGCTGAGGACCCCGCGCCAGCTTGGGAGCCCTGGAGTTCTGGCGGGAGGGAAGCTGTCAAATGGAAGCCGGTAGAAATGAGACAGACGCCCGGAGAAGCGGGGAGCCCCGCCCCTCCGCCATAGCAGCCTCGGGCGCCGCCTCTTCCTTTCCAGCCTCCCGCCCTCGTCTGCTTCCGGCCCTGTGGCCTGGTGGGGCTCTGCAGGCTCCCTCGGGAGTGGTCCTTGGGCCGTGGCCCCTCTGGGGTGAGCGTGGATGATTAGTACCCAGAAGGGACTGTGTCCAAAAGGAGCCGGCCAGAAACGGGTTGCGGACACGGCTGGGCTGACAGAAGGCAGCCCCCACGAGGCCTTTGGCTCTGAGGACCCTGGGTCAGAGCGACTTCTCCAGCCTGCGCAGGGGGTGTTAGTCTTACCCAGAGGGTCCAGAGCTGCCGTTCAACAGGATGTCCCAGATTCTCAGATAGGGCCCAACTACCCTAAGCATACCTAGCAAGGGCAGGCTGCGGCATGGAAGTACTGGGCTAGGCGTTTGGGTGACCTGGGTCATAATCCTGGCTCGGAAAGGGCGCGTACCCTTTGGCGAGGGATGCGGGCTGGTACCGTGAGGTTTAAGAAGCAGAAAACATGACAGCCTCTTTAAGTAGCCCTGGGTACGTCACTTGACCCCAGTGAGCCTCAGTTTCCATATCCATAAAATGGCGATGGTAATTATACTAGCCTCACAGTGTCTGATGAGATCTCTGGAGCCTATTTATCTCACGGGAAAATTTTTGAAGAGTGAAACTAGTTGATCTGTAAGTGTCCTGCCAGTTAAGAGTCTGTGATTGATGTGTGACATTTTCCTCCTTTGGGGTTTAGAGGCCTGAGGGAGCTCAATCCTGGTAGCAACACCCCTGAATTCCTGGTGGTGAAAGGATGTGGCCCCAGGACCCATCCCGGAAGGAGGTGCTGAGGTTTGCAGTCAGCTGCCGTATCCTGACTCTGATGCTGCAGGTCAGTCTCCCATCCTTTGTCCTGAATGTGCTAACCAAAATTCTGGTTTTTCTTTACTCCACAGGCCCTCTTCAATGCCATCATCCCAGATCACCATGCAGAAGCCTTCTCTCCTCCTCGCCTGGCCCCCTCAGGCTTTGTGGACCAACTCGTGGAAGGTCTTCTGGGCGGCCTGTCTCACTGGGATGCTGAACACTTCTTGTTCATTGCTGAGCATGGCTACCTGTATGAGCACAACTTTGCCTTCTTTCCTGGTTTCCCCTTGGCCCTGCTGGTGGGGACTGAACTGTTGAGACCCTTACGGGGGTTACTGAGTCTACGCAGTTGCCTGCTGATTTCGGTAGCATCACTCAATTTCTTGTTCTTCATGTTGGCTGCAGTTGCACTTCATGACCTGGGTTGTCTGGTTTTGCACTGTCCCCACCAGTCCTTTTATGCAGCTCTGCTTTTCTGTCTCAGCCCTGCCAATGTCTTCCTGGCAGCTGGTTACTCAGAAGCTTTGTTTGCCCTCCTGACATTCAGTGCCATGGGGCAGCTGGAGAGGGGCCGAGTCTGGACTAGTGTACTCCTCTTTGCCTTTGCCACTGGGGTACGCTCCAACGGGCTGGTCAGTGTTGGCTTCCTCATGCATTCTCAATGCCAAGGCTTTTTCTCTTCTCTAACGATGCTGAATCCTCTGAGACAGCTCTTTAAGCTGATGGCCTCTCTGTTTCTGTCGGTGTTCACACTTGGCCTTCCCTTTGCCCTCTTTCAGTATTATGCCTACACCCAATTCTGTCTGCCAGGCTCAGCCCGCCCCATTCCTGAGCCTTTGGTACAGTTAGCTGTAGACAAGGGCTACCGGATTGCAGAGGGAAATGAACCGCCTTGGTGCTTCTGGGATGTTCCACTAATATACAGCTATATCCAGGATGTCTACTGGAATGTTGGCTTTTTGAAATACTATGAGCTCAAGCAGGTGCCCAATTTTCTACTGGCTGCACCAGTGGCTATACTGGTTGCCTGGGCAACTTGGACATACGTGACCACTCACCCTTGGCTCTGCCTTACACTTGGGCTGCAAAGGAGCAAGAACAATAAGACCCTAGAGAAGCCCGATCTTGGATTCCTCAGTCCTCAGGTGTTTGTGTACGTGGTCCACGCTGCAGTGCTGCTGCTGTTTGGAGGTCTGTGCATGCATGTTCAGGTGAGGTGGATTCCTGACTGGGATAAGGATGTATGTCTGGATATTCCCCTCTCATGATTTCTAGGTTCTCACCAGGTTTTTGGGCTCCTCCACTCCTATTATGTACTGGTTTCCAGCTCACTTGCTTCAGGATCAAGAGCCGCTGTTGAGATCCTTAAAGACTGTGCCTTGGAAGCCTCTTGCAGAGGACTCCCCACCAGGACAAAAGGTCCCCAGAAATCCTATCATGGGACTTTTGTATCACTGGAAAACCTGTTCTCCAGTCACACGATACATTCTAGGCTACTTCCTGACTTACTGGCTCCTGGGACTACTCCTACATTGCAACTTCCTGCCTTGGACATGACCTGGACTCTCCAGGGACAGGTTGGAAGCCAACTTAACCCAGGGGTCTGAAAGTAAAAATACACATTGGAACTGCCTCTGCTGCCCTGGGATCATTACTGTGTCCATTATAATCTTTCTCTTTCTCTTTGAAAGCTGGTCAGGAATGGGAGAAGTGTCAGACACTAGAGAGCCCCTTCTGGTCCTGGCTAGGGCAAATTTTAGACAACTATTTTCTCTGTAAGTGAAGATTGTCGTATTCCAAGTCTAAAATACACCTGGATCTGTCTAGTCAATCAACATAGCAGAGACAGTCTTAAACCTACCATTGACCTGTGTGTAAATTTAAATGTCAATTTATTGAAGTGTAAATTTCATCAAAGGCATTAGCTGACAGGCTGGTAACAGTCCACACAAGATGGTATAGGCCTGAACAGTGTAGTGGCAGTAATAAAGTGGGACCATTTTTTCCAAATGCGACATTGTTTCTGATGTTTTTTTTTATGATTTGTGCATGTATTTTTATATGAAAAAAACTTACAAAGATATGCAAATTAAACTTCTTTCAGTTATACATGCAATGAATTGCCTTTTTAAAAATAATACAGGCCAGGCACGACGTTTCACACTGTAATCCCAGCACTTTGTGATGCCGAGGTGGGCAGATCACTTGAGGCCAGGAGTTTGAGACCGGCCTGGCCAACATGGCAAAACCCCGTCTCTACTAAAAATACAAAAATTAGCCGTGCATGATGGTACACACCTGTAATCCTACTCGGGAGGCTGAGGCATGAGAATTGCTTGAACTTGGAAGGCGGAGGTTTCAGTGAGCTGAGTTTGCGCCACTGCGCTCCAGCCTGGGCAACAGAGTGAGGCTCTGTCTCAAAAAAAGTAAAAAATAAAAATAATACAAATCTTTCCATGTGGCAAAAAGTAAAATAATTTTAAAAAGTTAAAATAATATAAATCAGCTGGGGGAAAAAAGGGTAAGAAGAAGGCATCAGGAACCCTGGATTCTAGTCCTCTCAGTAAAACCCCATTTACCAGCCATGTGACTTGGGAGAGTTTTCAGAACCTTAGTTACCACCTCTGAAACCATGGGAAATGATGATATTCTTCAGGGGGTGGTGGTGAATGATGCAGTCTCTTGTAGGTCCCTTTCTGCTCTAACATCTTAAGAACTGCCTTAAACAACAGAATCACCCCAGTCTAAATGCTAATGTAGAGGCTTAAATGTGTGATTTTAGGAGAAAATATCCAGTTCTCCTGTTTTCAGCAATTAGAAGAAACTCCTCCTCCACCGAGTGCAACTCTTGGGAGTAATTTAGGTGGTCTTTCCTTTCAATGAGGGAAAGCAGTAACATCTGGCAGATAAGGTGCCTGTTGTGCCGTTCTCAGATGCCTGCTTACTTGATCAGTAGACATGGGTCAGAGGCGCCAACACGGCGGCAGGAATTGGTAAATTGTACGTAAGTCCAAGGTGGAATGAAATGGTATCTGCCCTGCTTCCTGGCCCCCGTTTGGTCATGAGCCTATCACTATAATGGTAGTAAGATCACTGGCCCCTGCTGAGCTACTTTTGCCCATTCCTTGAGCCAGACGAGAGTTTGGCTCTGTATCATCCATCACCTCTTTTATTTCCCATTTAAGCCAAAACATCCAGTAAGCAGAAACTCTTCAAAACAGATGGGTAATCATAAGCAGCTTCTGGAAAGCCTCAAGAATTGGAATTTTGACACACTCCCTCTGACCATGACAGAAAGCTCAACTTGCCAGCTGAAGGGAAGCTCCTGGCTGAGCCCCAGCACCCTCTGTTGGAGCTTCTGGTCAGCCTGGCCAATAAGCATTTCCCATCCATCGCCCCAGCACTAGGACAGCTGAGAGAATTTGGTTCAGAGTCAAATGCTTCTGAAAATGTACACACAGATCAGGGCAGCCCTCTGCCTTCTGCCAAGACACCAAGTGCCCTTCTTGGCAAACGATGATCACCCCTGCCCTAGTGTCCCTCCAGTTAGTTGGCAGAAACTGTTCCCTTTCTCCTTGCCAACAGCTGCAAATCCAGAGACTTCCACCTTGCGTGCAGGAAGTGTTGGGGTCCTGTTTCAGCTCTTTATTGCCGAGGTAGGAGCACTGGGTTCTTCGCTCTCCTCTTTGCCTCCTTTTGGGGGATAATCAGGACTGATTATTCCTCTACTGGAAGAGGTGACTCAGACCCCACAGAGTAGGTGTGATGTCACTGCTCTGGCAGTCTCAGTTTAACCTTCACACTAGATCTCATCATGCCCAGAAACCTTGTAACAGGAGCCCAGCTAGGTGGGTGCACCTGGCATGAGCTGGACAAGGTTTTCTCTCTGACCTTGCAGGGATTTAGTTGTTCTCTAAGGAGCTAAGGAATGGGCTGATTTTATGACCAGCAGCTGTCCTTTTACCATCCTATTAACAGTCTCTTTAATAGTCTGGGAGAGGGACATGAAGGACCCAAGGCAGGAAGTTTCCTGTTTACCCTGAGGCCTAACAATGCCACAGCTAGGTGGGGTGTCTACAGTTTCAGAGAAAAGTCATTTCCTTCTGAGACCCTGCTAAAACAGAAACCAGACGCCTCAGCCTCACGTACCTAGAAGTAGATGCTTTTTTTTGTTCTTTAATGAAGGTGGGAGGAGAGTGTTTGACATACCTTTACCAGTCCTCCTGGAAAAATGTTACTTTTATTGAATAGACCCTCTCACTGTCATCTGAAAATGTAATATGTGCAGGCTCAAGGGATTTGAAACTGATTGATTCTTTCAGTAATTGTTTATTAATGCCTATTTTAGGGGAATAAAGATGACTCAGCTATGCCTCCTGTCCTCAAATAACTGTCTAATAAGAG